TTTGTTAAAACTATTCTAAAGCTTTTTTTCCTCTCGGGCTTCTAGTTCACTGGCTGTCAGCCTTTTGCGAGGCCTCTCCTGTTCCTCTCATCGATGGTAGTTTTTGACCCTCACTACTGTGTGGCCGTTTTGCTTTTTATCTACACATAAAACAGCATTTATCGACAGCAGTCTACATCTCTTTCAGGGAAATAACAAAAGTGGCTTTATCTTTTACTTTCAAAACTGGTTAGTGGTTTTCTTTGCAGGTTTCCCTGGGGCCTTTGGACTGGATTCCATTTTATTTTCCTTTTTATCAACACGAGAATCCGTCCTGGTCTTACATCCTGGAGGGCTTTTGGCTGCCTTAATTTACAGCCAAATTAGTTTGGCCTTTTCTATAGCTGGTTTACCAACCTTCTCATCTTTGCAAAGCTTCTGGGTCAGATGTGGGTCTGGGCCCCAGGACTCCTGTGTCGGCCTGACCTTTCACATAATCACTGCAGAGTTTTTCATCTATTTTTACATCACGGGGGCAGGGGAGTGGAAGCTACTTCCAGCAACAGCTCTCGGTTAATAACCAGTTTCTGCAAGTAGCAGCAGCAGCAGCAGCGTAGGGTCACGGTTAGGAATTTGGGCTTGGGCATCCAAGACTTGGCCCCAACTTCCAGTGAATTACTTCATTTCTCAGCTTCTCGGTTTCTTCAGGCCTAAAATGAGGACAAAAATACCTACCTTTCACGGAGGTGGATGTGGAGACTAACAAGGCGATAAATGTTAAAGGTATTCGAGAGAGAGAAGCCCGTGATAATGAATGACTACGATTTTTAAGCCCACAGCCAGGTTATTCCCAGAAGTTGGCCCTCCGCACCAGACCCCAGCAGCCCGCAGCCCGCCTCGGGCGAAAGGCCTCCCGGGCTCCTGCGGCGCAGCCGCGCTGACGACTTGTCGAGTAGCTCGCCGCCCTGGAGGAGCTGGGGGCTCGCGCAGGCGTCAGAGCCGGGCAGCGCGCGCCGCAAGACTAGCGCGCAAGCGCCGCGGCCTCAGGCGAACGAACGGGCGGTGTAGTGCAGGTCCGCCATGGCTGAGGCGTCACGGTGGCACCGAGGCGGTGAGGGGTCCTCTTAAGGAGTGGGAGGGACATGTAAAGAAAAATTTTGTCTTATATCTCACAGGGGCTTCGAAACATAAGTTGCATTACAGAAAGGAAGTAGAAATTACAACCACACTTCAGGAATTGTTACTCTACTTTATTTTTTTAATAAACCTATGTATATGTAAGTACACAGATATAAAGATGCTGTTTGTTTAAATTATTAAACAAAAAATTATTCTCCTTAGTGACTTTTGGGATGGTAAACCCACATATGTATTACTTAAACAAGGTTATGTCATCTCTATTTTTGGACACTTCTGTGCCTGGTGAAGAAAGAACCAACTTTAAGTCCATTCGCAGCATAACTGATTTTTGGAAGGTAAAGTATCTTGTGACTGTGGATGAAGTAGATTTTCCCATGACATTTGTTTTTCTCTGTGGAGTTTATGGAAGGACCCCTTTTGGAAGGTCTGTACTGGGATTCATGGTACAATAACCAGCAGCTGTATAATTTAAAGAACAGCAGTCGCATCTACTATGAAAATATACTTCTAGGAGTTCCCAGAGTTCGTCAACTAAAAGTCCGCAACAACACATGCAAAGTCTATTCATCTTTTCAGTCTTTGATGAGTGAATGTTATGGCAAATATACTTCTGCAAATGAAGACCTCTCTAATTTTGGCCTTCAAATTAATACTGAGTAAGTAGCATAAAATTATACTGTAACTTTTTCATTTCACCATTATTCTTTTTATGTGTAACAGATGGAGATATTCTACTTCTAATACCAACTCCCCTTGGCACTGGGGATTTCTTGGTGTTTACCGAAATGGGGGATACATTTTCACTTTATCAAAATCGAAATCTGAAACCAAAAACAAGTTCATTGACCTTCGACTGAACAGCTGGATCACAAGAGGGACTAGAGTTATTTTTATTGATTTTTCCTTATATAATGCTAATGTAAATCTATTTTGTATTATCAGGTGAGTGACTCAAAACTTTTTTTCATAGACAGGAACAGTTGCTTTCACAAACCTGATTTTACAGATTGGTGGCAGAATTCCCTGCAACTGGAGGAATACTTACTTCATGGCAGTTTTACTCTGTGAAGCTCCTCAGATATGTTAGCTACTATGACTATTTTATTGCTTCCTGTGAAATCACATTCTGTATTTTTCTTTTTGTCTTCACAACACAAGAAGTCAAAAAAATAAAAGAATTTAAGTCTGCCTATTTCAAAAGTATTTGGAACTGGCTAGAATTGCTACTTTTGCTGGTGAGTATATATTCATGTGTATGGTTGAAGGGTCTAATTTAACCCTTCTTATTTTCCCATTTAGTTGTGTTTTGTGGCTGTTTCCTTCAACACATACTATAATGTACAAATTTTTCTCTTACTTGGACAGCTGTTGAAAAGTACTGAAAAATATTCAGATTTCTATTTTCTTGCATGCTGGCACATTTATTACAATAATATAATTGCTATTACCATCTTTTTTGCATGGATAAAGGTATTTATATTTCATTATATTACATAATACAAATTGAAATAATTATTTGAATACTTATCCCTAGAATATGTTCTTGGCAATTATTAATGATACCTATTCTGAAGTGAAAGCTGACTATTCAATAGGCAGAAGGCTAGATTTTGAACTTGGCAAAATGATTAAACAGGTAAGTCAAATTTCTTTCCTAATTAGAATTCTTGCATTTTCAAACTATTTTAAATTATGCCCAGAGTTACAAAAATGTTCTCGAGAAATTCAGACTGAAGAAAGCTCAAAAAGATGAAGACAAGAAAACGTAAGATGACTTCTCTCAAATGTTTAACTTACTGCCTCTGACTTTTATTTTATATTCTCAATAGCAAAGGCAGCGGAGATTTGGCTGAACAAGCCAGAAGAGAAGGCTTTGACGAAAATGTAAGATTTTAATTTTTTTCATAAACACTAGTTTGCAGCCTTTACTTGTCCTCTACCCTGACAGGAGATTCAAAACGCAGAGCAGATGAAAAAATGGAAAGAGAGGCTTGAGAAAAAGTATTATTCTATGGAAATTCAAGATGACTACCAGCCTGTCACTCAAGAAGAATTTCGAGAGTAAGCTTATGTTCTAACCAGACTATTATGGGACTCATTCTCTACTTCCTTCGAAATTTTCTAGACTTTTTTTATATGCTGTGGAGCTGGAGAAGGAATTACACTACATCAATTTGAAGCTAAATCAAGTGGTGAGAAAGGTTTCAGCTCTATAGTATTGAGACAAGTGGAGGTAAGAATCTGTGATGCAATCATTGAGCATTTCACTTTTATAGGCTTTTCTTTCAAATTTTCAGTCATTCTGTAAGAAAAAGGCAACAGAAGAATTCAGTATGAAGATTTTCCTCCAATTTTCTTCAGTAATGAGAAACAAAAAGTTGGTAATAACAAAAAGCTTGCATTTCCAAAGTTCTTGAAGTTGAAAGGATAAAATTCCAGTCTTTTGCTAAAAGGATGTATCTGTAGTACAAAACAATGAAGTAAACCATATGTTTGCTAAAGGTGGAGAGGACAGTCTGTGGTTAATATGGAACATCACTTACGCTCCCTTGAGAGGGCCTACTTACTCTCCCATCATTTGTTTTGTTTAGTGGCACCACAACCAAGTACAAAATGAGATTCTCTGAGTGCCTGACAAAACGAATTTAAGTACCAGCCAAGTACACACGATGATAGCTTCAAGGAATACAACTGACTTTATGATATGAATTTTCAAGGAACGTATCTTATATGGATTTTGAAGAATCTTGTTTGCTTATAAGAACTTCAAGAAGCCTAAGCTTGGCTTTAATTTTCTTGTACTCTCTGTACTCCTCAAGCACTGGAACACGATCCTCTTTCTGGGCATTCCTAGGGGAGAAAATAAAATTTGTAATGTTCTAGAGATCATTTGGAAAAAAAGATCCAAAAGTTGTCTTAATATGAGACATACTGTTACTAAACATAAGTTCAAATAAAAAGTTGTTCTGTTAAAAAAAAAAAAAAAGGTTATTGAACTAATACCCTCATCCCCAAGGA